GAGGGGGAGTTGGCTTATGGGTTTGCTGCCTGTTGTTGTGCCTTTACACCAATGTTGGGTCCTTGAGGAAGGAAAGAACACAAATGAGAATGGGGTGAAAGAGGAACGTAAATCCTTGGGCTCCCCTACTCTCTCATCACCTACATCCAGAATTCAGAGCCTTTTCTTATTATCATACATCAGGCATTAATATTGGGTGTCCCCTTGCCAAAGGAAATTTAGGAAGGTATACGTGGCTTTGCCCAGTGAAACCTCTTTATGGTGGCCCTGAAGATCCTCTTCAAGTCCTTCAAAAGAAGGAAAGATTGGAGTATCAGCTGCAGGAAACTGAAATCCAGGCCCATCTCCAATTACAACAGGTTCCAGATGAGTCCGAGAGTTCTCGACACTCATTTCTCCTCCATCTCCTACTCCATCATCTCCATCTCCATCTTCTCCATCATCTCCATCTTCATCATCATCTCCATCTCCATCATCTCCATGTCCATCATCATCTCTATCTCCATCATCTCCATCTCCATCATCTCCATCTCCATCATCATCTCTATCTCCATCATCATCTCTATCTCCATCATCTCCATCTCCATCATCTCCATCATCTCCATCTCCATCTCCTACTCCATCATCTCCATCTCCATCTTCTCCATCATCTCCATCTTCTCCATCATCTCCATCTTCTCCATCATCTCCATCTTCATCATCTCCATTTCCATCATCTCCATCTCCATCATCATCTCTATCTCCATCATCTCCATCTCCATCATCTCCATCATCTCCATCTCCATCTCCATCTCCATCATCTACCGTCTCCAATCTCCATCTCCGAAGTTATGCCCACTTCCTCGAAGTTTGGAGCCACGCGAACTACACTGCCCAGAAGGCGCCGCGCCGTGAGCCGCGATGCTTGGCCAATGAAAAGAGGTCTACCCGAGAGTGCGACGCGCAATGGGCGGGACTTCCGGCGTCTCCCCTCGGCGGTTGCTTTCGCTGCCCTCAAGAGAACTCAGCTTGCCGGAAGCTGGTTGTTCGCTGCGGCGACCAGCTCCGGAAAGCGCGGTGGGGACGCGCTGTGTTCTCGCAGCTCAGAGGCGGGTCTGAGGCTCGGTGGCGGCGCCCAGGGTGGCCCGGGCCCTTTCCTCGGTCGTTGTCTCACCGCCACAGGCTCCGATGGCGGCGGCCACGCTGAGGGACCCCGCTCAGGTGAGCGCCGCGTCCTCCCGGCCTCCCCCGAAGCAGATAAACTCAACTCTGTCCATCTTAGCAGGGCTATGTGACCTTTGAGGACGTGGCTGTCTACTTCTCCCAGGAGGAATGGAGATTGCTTGATGACGCTCAGAGGCTCCTCTACCGCAATGTGATGCTGGAGAACTTTACACTTCTGGCCTCTCTGGGTAAGGTTCTCACACCCCACCCCAGCATCCTGCAGTGCTGCCACTCACCTGTCGTTTTCCTTAGGACTTGCATCTTCCAAGACCCATGAAATAACCCAGCTGGAGTCATGGGAGGAGCCCTTCATGCCTGCTTGGGAAGTTGTGACTTCAGCCATACTGAGAGGTACTTGGTGGGTGGAGCTCAGGGAGGTATGAAGACTGAATTGTGTTTTTATAATTTTCACCAGTTTGGCTGCGTAACAGGTCGGCAAATCTCCTCACTCAGATATTCTGTAAGTTGATCCAAATGTTTCAAATTTTAAGACTTCATTTCTGCATTTGTCCTTCTTCATTCAGTCCCGAACCGACAGCCACAAGTGGCGCCCGAACAGGGACGTGAGTGAAGAAGGTCTGCTGGAGCAGAGAAAGTGAAACTGACCAGAAGAATGAGAAACCCCAGGACAAGTCTGCTGGCAGTGGATATAAGGTCAGTGCCCTAAAGAGGTACTGGGAGTGGGAAGTTTCTGAATCAGGGTAACATAGGGCAGAATTTGTCTGCTGAAGAGCAACATTATATGCAGTCACTTAAAGGTTTACTTAAACAATCTGGTGCTCAGGTTAGTTCTCAAACACTAGCTAAGCTGCTGCAGGAGGTTATCACGCATAACCCATGGTTTCCACAGACAGACACTCTTGATGTGGAAAACTGGGGTGAAGATTTGCTTACGGCATAGGATATGAGACTTACAAATTAAACTATTGGCAATCCAGGATTTAAAATGTTAAAGAAAATGAGATATCAGAGCAGACAAGGCTTAGGAAAGTCCCTACAGGAAAACCCTGATCCTATATCAATAACTGGGCAAACAGATAGAAAAGGGCTAGGTCGTCAGATTTCTGATGTGGGTCATTGATATTTCTCCTCCACCCACTGCTTTGCCACTAGAGTGGCTAACAAACCTGTATGGGTGGATCAATGGCCCCTTTCACAGGAGAAACTAACTCAACTCCATCAGCTAGTAAAAGAGCGATTGGATGCAGGACATATTGAAGAGTCAGCCCCTGGAATTCACCAGTATTTGTAATACCAAAAAAGTCAGGAAAATGGGGACTGCTACATGATTTGAGAGCTATTAATGCACAGATTAAACCAATGGGTGCATTACAGCAAGGTCTGCCATCCCTGGCAGGCATTTCCAAGAGACTGGCCTCTTGTAGTAATAGATCTTATTGTTTTTTTTACTATACTATTACATCAGCAGGATAGGCCTGGATATGCCTTCTCTGTGCCTTCTGTTAATCAAAGGGAGCCTGTCTCTTGTTATCAATGGAAAGTTTTGCCCCAAGGCGTGCTTAACAGTCCTACATTATATCAGAATTTTGTAGGACAGGCATTAAAGGAGCCTTGTAATGTGTTTCCCACTGGCTATGTCATTCATTATATGGATGATATTCTTTTGGCCGCTCCTACAGATCAAATCTTACATCAGTTATTCAGAGAAACAAAACAGGCTTTGACTAAATGGAATCTCAAAATAGCTCCTGAAAAGGTGCAAACCACCTCCCCATACCAGTACTTAGGCACTATTATTACTGAAAGAAGTGTTCAGCCTCAGAAAGTAGTCATCTGTAGGGACAGATTACAAACTTTGAATGATTTCCAACAATTATCAGGGGACATTAATTGGCTGCACCCAATGCTAGGTATTGCTACTTATTAACTCAAACACCTTTATCAGACCCTCCAAGGAGATTCTTCATTAGACTCTCCTCGGCAACTTACTAAGGAGGCAGAAGCTGAATTATAGCTTGTAGAACAGATGCTTCAGCAACAACATGCCACCTGGTTACAGCCACAAAAGCCTTTGCTTCTGTTTATTCTTCCTACCTCCCATTCTCCAACAGGACTTTTAGGCCAATTCATACACAAATCTGTAATAGTATTAGAATGGCTTTTTTATCCAATCAGACAGTGAAATCTTTGCAAATTTATCTTTCTTTAATTACTCAACTTATAACAATAGGTAGGCATAGATCAAAAATGTTTATGGGATGTGATCCAGACAAAATTATTGTTCCCTTGGATTCCCAACAACAGGCCACAGCATGGGAAATGTCGACTGCATGGCAAATCACTCTCACAGATTTTGTAGGAATAATAGATAACCATTATCCATCAGACAAAATTTTGCAATTTTATGAAGTTCACCCTTTTACCCTTCCTGTAATCACTCATCACAAGCCTATTCCAGGCAGACAGACCTATTTTACTGATGACTCTTCTAAAGGCTGTGCAGCTATTTATGGACCTAAGCATACTGAAACAATAAAGACCTCTGGAGTTTCAGCTCAATGCTCAGAATTAGTGGCAGTTATTCAAGTTTTACAGCTCACCGCTTTATCTCCTATTAACATTGTCTGTGATTCAGCCTATATTGTAAATGTAGCCAGTCACATTGAGACTGCCACTATTAAAAGCACCCTAGAACCAGAGCTGTATAATTTGTTTCTAAGACTTCAACAAGCTGTTCACTCTCATGCTGCTCCTTTTCATATTTCTCATATTTGCTATCACACACAACTTCCTGGACCACTATCTCTAGGTAACAATAAAGCAGATAAACTAATCGGTTCTGTATTTCAACAAGCCCAATCTTCTCATGCATTCCTGCATCAAAACACCTCTGCCCTTACTCGTATGTTTCATCTGCCTTGCAGCCAGGCTTGAGCTATTGCGCAAGCCTACCCCACTTGCCAGCCTGTCCCTGGCGTTGCACCCATGGAAGGATGTAACCCACTAGGCTTGGCTCCATATGAAATCTGGCAGATGGATGTTACACATATAGCAGCCTTTGGCAAACTCAGCTATGTTCATGTGACTACAGACACTTACTCCCATATGCTACATGTCACGTGCCAAACTGGGGAAACAGCTGGTCATGTCTGATGACATTGTCTGTCACCTTTTGCCCATATGGGGGTCCCTACACAATGAAAAACTGACAATGGACCTGCTTATGTTAGTCATGCTTTTCAAAATTTTTTACAGTTATGGGCAATCACTCATAAAACAGAAATTCCTTACAATCCTCAAGGACAAGGAATCATAGAGTGGGCACATCAAACATTACAATGCATGTTGAAAAAACAAAAATGGGGACTAGGAGACCAGCTACCACCTCAAACAAAATTACATTTAGCCTTATTTACTTTAAATTTTTTGACTCCTGGTATGGATATTAAGACTCTGGCAGAATGACATTGGCAAATGTTAGAGGGAAAAAGGAAAGTTTACCCAAAGGTATTACAGAAATCCCCGGAAGAAGGACAATGGAAAGGCCCGGTAGACTTACTGATATGGGGACGAGGGTTTGCTTGTGTTTTTACAGGAGATGGACAATCCGTGTGGGTGCCCTCAAGGTGTGTGTGACCATGGAACGGGAGACTGGAGAAATCCATGGATCTCAACTGTGGGCCCAGCTCCTCCAGTACGAGCCATGAGCTAGTTGAATCTGAATGCAAAGACAGAACAAGGACCGACTGGAGTCACACTGACATCAACCCCCATAAAATGGGGACAGCTCAAGAAAACCACACAGGAAGCTGAGAAACTGCTGGAGCAAAACCCCTGACTCCATGTTTATGGCCATGCTAGCTGTAATATCCTGTGCGGTATGTTTTCCCTGTGCAGAGGCAAAAACTTATTGGGCATATATTCCTAACCCACCAGTAGTACGACCGGTACTCGGGAGCAACACTCCTCCTGAGATATATCATGATCAGGGAGCATGGACACCAGGACCCCTAACTCCCCCTGACAGAGAGTGATTAGATTCTCAGAACAATGGTATCAATTATACTGCACCATTGGAGGGACTTCTTTATGTGTCACCCAGGATGCATCACTCAACCGCAGTTGCCTTGCAATTCAGTCCCAAGCATGCTTGAGTTACCATGGAAAAATTATGTACCTATTAGGCCTTAGCTCTATTAATATTACTGGTGTAGTTACTAATCACTCCTGGCCCCATCACCCAAATTGTATTGATTGTACAGAATGGGCTCCCTTTGATAATTCTCACCCCTGTCCTTGGACTCAGTGTCTTGGCCCCTTAGCTAAACAACAGTCCATGTTAATGGGAGACATTATCGACTGGGGTCCCCATGGTCATTTAGATGGGAGAAGTGAGAATCAGACCTCATGGCATAAATTTTGCTGGCACTGGTGGCGAAACTTGAACATCTCTTCGCTACATCCCAATCTGCTACACAACTTGCTTGGCACAGAATGGGCTTTAGCCCACCTTTGCCTCAATGGCATTATCAAGGAAAGAGAGGTCCAATTCAGGAGTCAATATGGAAGACAGCACTCCCATTTATGAATGGCAGCATTTGGGTTGGGACACTATCCAATAATAGTAATAATGCTCAATGCAGTTTTAATGTTACCTTTGTAGAAAATACTACCACACAGTTTACAATTTGTATTTTTAATCCGTATGTTTTTCTAGCAGCAAAAAAGGACCAACTCCGGGTAAACAATGCCCAATCGATTTGTGATGCCTGTCAACTGTATCATTGCCTTAATCATAGCACAATACAAACACACAGCATATCCACCCTAATAATTCTAGGTCACATTCCTGGATTATAGATTCCTGTAAATCTGTCCGAGCCTTGGGAGGCCACCCCCGCTTTACATTTTGTAAAACTCCTTCTTATTCAGCTTACTCATCGTGCTCGTAGAGCTTTAGGCATGATAATTTTTGCTATAATTTCCCTAGTCACACTAATAACCTCTGCTGTGTTGTCCTCAGTAGCACTGCACAGCTCCATTCAAACAGCTCAATGTGTGAAAAATTGGATGTGCACAGCCGACCAGGAATGGATGCTTCAAAATAAAATTAACACCAAGATACAAACAGAAGTGGCAATGTTAAAGACTACTGTTCTGTGGCTAGGATAACAAATACAAAGCCTGAAGTTGCAGCAGCAATTGCATTGTCATTTTAACCCTATTCATATTTGTGTAACTAATTTGGAATATAATCAAAGTGAATATCCAAGGAACTTTGTAAAGGCCCATTTACAGGGAGTTTTACATTCAATGTTACTTTTGATATTAATGATTCACAAAGTAAAATCCTTAACTTGAATAAGCAGACTCAAGTGCTTCAGCCCTCTTTAAAAGCTTGGGCAGAATTCCAGCAAGGTTTAGGGAGCCTTAACCCTTGGACCTACTTCAAACAGCACCTCAATGTCTTTTTTGTGATTATCGGAATAATGTTATTATGTTTCTGTTTTTTGTTCATAGTCTGTAAAATCAGCTGGACCACCAACCGGCAATTGAGAGCTGCACAGCCTGCAATTACCTTTATTCAATTAATACAAAAACAGAAAAGGGGGGAGGTTGGAGGCCGAAAGAATGAGGGTCGTGACCAACTCAGTATACCACTGGAGGCTATATGAGCAAACAGCAAACTGTTCTCATGAATGCAGGATGCTGGCAAGCTGACAACTGCATCTGCCACCAGAAGGAATGCTGAGGGCAGTCATACCCCACGTGCAGTGTTCCTTGTGGTTATCTATAGGAACATCTGGAGGCTGTTGTATAAAGAAAGCAATTATGTGAGCCTGTGATAAATCAAGCAGCTGACCAACCATTACCTCTTCCTCCCTGTTGATTCTACCTAATAAATACAAAGGGCTGTAGAAGCTCAGGGCCCTTGTTCCCTAGAAGAAAGGAGCCGCCTGTCTCCTTCTTTAAAACAGATCTTTTTGTCTTTGTCTTCATTTCTGCATTTG